TCCGGCAGGTGCCTGCCCGGGGAATGCGCAGTGCGCCGAGGGCGGGACTGGAACCCTCCGCTCTCAGGAGGCGCGGTCCGGGCGCCAAAAGGTAAGCCTCTGGGGGCCGCCAGGGGACGCTGCCCCGCCGCGGAGGCCGGCACGACTCGGGGCGTGGCCTCCAGCCTCGCCCACCGCCCACGGGGCGGGGCTCTGGCTCCGGCGCGTGCGCACTACGCGCCCTCCCGCAGGGCCTGCTGGGCTGCGAGACGCTAAGCGGCGCCGGGCGGGAGAAGAGCGGAGCAGTGGTCGGAGATGTGGCGACCGGTGAGGACTCTCCCGGCCCGGGGCGCCCGAGATCCTGCACACCAGCCCCAGAGACCCGAGACCCGCAAGTCCCCAGACCCCGCCCTAGAGACCCTCGGGGCTTTTTCCCTCTTTTTTTTTGAGGCAGGGTCTCGCTCTGTCGCCCTGGAGCGCAGTGGTGCGATCTCCGCTCACCGCAGCTTCCGCCTCCCGGACTCAGGCGATCCTCCCGCCTCGGCCCCGCAAGTAGCTGACACCGCAGGCGTGACCGCTCCCGGCCGACTCTGTTTAGCAGAGTCGGGGTCTCGCCGTGTTGCTCAGGCTGGTCTCGAATTCCTGGGCTCTAGCGATCCGCCCGCCTCAGCCTCCCCGAGAGCTGGGATTTCAGGCGGGAGCCGCGCCCGCAGCCCTGACGCCGCCTGCACCGGGAGCCGCAGGGGCCCCTCCGCCCAGCCCGGAGGCGGGTGCCCGGCGCCCCGGAGAGCGCGATCTCCAGAGGGCAGGGGCCCCGCGGGGAAGCCTCAGGCGCCGTTCCCCTCGCGAGGCGGCCTCCCGGAATCACGGACGCCTCCCTGCCCAGCCTGCTGCCCCGGACCTCCTTCGCTCGCCTCCCCGCCGGGCCTGCCCTGCCCTGAGGCGGCGGGCGGGCGGGGGCTGCAGGCCGGGCTCTGCTCTGAGCGCCCCTGCGTCGTCTCAGGGGCGCGCCCCCCATGGCTCCGAGGCCCCCTCTCTCAGGCTCTCGGCGTCTCCCCGCTCCCACGTCGCCGCCGGGTCCCGTTGCTCTGTCCCTGCGGTTAGGACTGCGGGGGGGCGGGGCAGAGGCCTTGACACGCATCTTACCCACCCCCTTCCAGAAGAGATGAAGGGGCTCCCAGCGCCGTTCCTTTTTTTCTTGGAATGTCAGCAGAGCTTGTGTTTGGCGATAAGCTAGCCTTGCCCGTCTGGCTATAAATAGCACAGATGGACGGCCCACTCGTGCCCCAGCCCAGCTGTGTGACCCCAGGGTGCTTCATGGGCCGGGGAGGTGGCCTTCAGTGCAGCTCCTTCCAGGTGACAAAGTCTTCCCACGTGCAGGCCACTCAGTCCCTCCCCAGCCCCAGCGAGTGGACAGGTCGGTTTAGCCTCTGGTTAGGAGCTGCTCATGGCCAGTGAGCAGGGCTGGGTCCAGGCGGCGTTTGAGGACTGGCTGGGGCTGACAGGGTCACACACCCTGGGAGAAGGACAGTGTCTGTGGTCGCCAGACCCACTTACCCTGCCCAGACTCCCAATCTGTCTCTTCCTAACTTTGGGGACAATTATGTGCCTCAGTTTCCCCTCATGTTGAGGTGCACAGTGCTGTTGGGTTCCCCAGGCTCTGGTCATCCGTTCATGGTTTTTAGTTTCTGGCATCATTCTGAGACTCGGCAGTTGCTTCTCACTGCTGCGGCCGGGCCTGTCTGTGGGAGCTGCATCCTCCTCATCTGCAGGCGCTGGAAAACCAGACACGATCGGACATGCATGTGGTTCTGCGGCCAAAGCACGCCCTTTGGTTGTGAACTTCATGATACCTGTGTGAGTGTTACCACTCAGAATACTTGCCGCTTGTTCGACCCCACACAATTTCCTCTCTTTGCAGGTGCAGCTCTGTCATTTCCACTCTGCTCTGCTGCACAGCAGGCAGAAGCCCTGGCCGTCCCCTGCTGTGTTCTTCAGGAGAAACGTCAGGGGCCTTCCTCCAAGGTAACGAGTCCTCCACGGGCATGCGCCTCTCACGGCGCCTCCAGGCTGCATTGTCTCTCCTCAGGTTCTCCAGCCCCACACCCCTGTGGAGGAAGGTGCTCTCCACCGCGGTAGTGGGGGCGCCCCTGCTCCTCGGAGCCCGCTATGTCATGGCAGAGGCACGGGAGAAGAGGAGGATGCGGCTCGTGGTGGATGGCATGGGGCGCTTTGGCAGGTAGGAGGGCCTGGCGGCAGGCAGGGGTTGCGCCGCTGGAGACTGAGGCCACCTCTGCCCGCAGGTCTCTGAAGGTCGGCCTGCAGATCTCCCTGGACTACTGGTGGTGCACCAATGTTGTCCTTCGAGGGGTGGAAGAGGTTTGTCCTGGTGCCCTGGGCACACAGTGGTGTCCCCATGTGTTCTCCCCATGCCTGTGGTCAGAACAGCCCAGGCTACTTGGAGGTGATGTCTGCGTGTCACCAGCGGGCGGCTGATGCCCTGGTGGCAGGGGCCATCAGCAACGGGGGCCTCTACGTGAAGCTGGGCCAGGGGCTGTGCTCCTTCAACCACCTGCTTCCCCCCGAGTATACCCGGACCCTGCGCGTGCTAGAGGACAGGGCCCTCAAGCGGGGCTTCCAGGAGGTGAGTGTGCGCTCAGGCCGAGGGAGGTGGGGCCCCAGGCTGCTCTGAGCACCTGTCCTTCCAGGTGGATGAGTTGTTCCTTGAGGACTTCCAGGCCCTCCCCCACGAGCTCTTCCAGGAGTTTGACTACCAGCCAATTGCTGCCGCCAGCCTGGCACAGGTGCACAGAGCCAAGCTGCACGATGGCACCAGCGTGGCTGTGAAGGTATATGGGGGCTGCCTTGTTCAGCAGTGGGCCCAAGTTCTCACCACACCCTCGCCCAGTGCAGGTGCAGTACATCGACCTGCGGGACCGCTTTGATGGGGACATCCACACCCTGGAGCTCCTGCTGCGGCTCGTTGAGGTCATGCACCCCAGCTTTGGCTTCAGCTGGGTCCTCCAGGTACAGCCCCACCCCTTCCCCGGCCAGCAGGAGAGCTGGTCTTCAACCGCCATCTGGCCCCCAGGACCTGAAGGGGACCCTGGCCCAGGAGCTGGACTTCGAGAATGAGGGCCGCAACGCAGAGCGCTGTGCGCGGGAGCTGGCGCACTTCCCCTACGTCGTGGTGCCCCGCGTGCACTGGGACAAGTCCAGCAAGGTGGGCTGGGCCAGGCCCTTGGGGTGGGCACAGCCTGCTGAGCCCAGCCTCTTGCTCTCCCCAGCGCGTGCTCACTGCCGACTTCTGCGCCGGCTGCAAGGTCAACGATGTGGAGGCCATCAGGAGCCAGGGGCTGGCAGTGCATGACGTGAGTGCGGGGGGGCGGGGGCGGGTCAGGGCTGTGTCCACTGCAATGCCTCTCCTCTCCCCAGATAGCAGAAAAGCTCATCAAGGCCTTTGCTGAGCAGATATTTTACACCGGCTTCATCCACTCGGACCCACATCCTGGCAACGGTAGGAATTTACCCCAGGGGTGGGGGTCTCAGGCGCAGCGCGACCTAAGAGGCTGTATCCCTAGTTCTGGTGCGGAAAGGCCCGGACGGGAAAGCGGAGCTGGTGCTGCTGGACCACGGGCTCTACCAGTTCCTGGAGGAGAAGTGAGCGCGGGTGGGTGGGCGTGGGGCAGGGCGAGCTCATGGCTGCGGGCCCATCCACACCCAGGGACCGCGCAGCCCTCTGCCAGCTGTGGCGGGCCATCATCCTGCGGGACGACGCCGCCATGAGGGCGCACGCAGCCGCACTGGGGGTGCAAGGTGAGGGCGTGCGGGGATGGCTGGGGCACCACCCCCCTCCCTCCCTCCCTCCCTCCCTCCCCAGACTACCTCCTGTTCGCCGAGATGCTCATGCAGCGCCCCGTGCGCCTGGGGCAGCTGTGGGGCTCGCACCTACTGAGCCGCGAAGAGGCGGCCTACATGGTGGACATGGCCCGCGAGCGCTTCGAGGCCGTCATGGCGGTGCTCAGGGAGCTGCCGCGGCCCATGCTGCTGGTGCTGCGCAACATCAACACCGTGCGCGCTATCAACGTGGCCCTCGGCGCCCCCGTGGACCGCTACTTCCTTATGGCTAAAAGGTCGGTGGCCCGAGGAGGCGCCCGGGCCGTGGGGCTGACGCGGCGCTAACGCGGGTGTGTGCAGGGCTGTCCGGGGCTGGAGCCGCCTGGCGGGCGCCACGTATCGGGGTGTCTACGGCACCAGCCTCCTGCGCCACGCCAAGGTCGTCTGGGAGATGCTCAAGTTTGAAGTGGCGCTCAGGTGAGTGGCCGCGGGGCAGGTGGGTGGCGGGGCCCACCTGTGACCTGTGACCTGACCCACGCAGGCTGGAGACCTTGGCCATGCGGCTGACCGCCCTCCTGGCTCGTGCTCTGGTCCACCTGAGCCTCGTGCCCCCAGCGGAGGAGCTCTACCAGTACCTGGAGACCTAGGGTGCAGCCGCCCAGGGCCGGCGGGGCCCTTTTCACCTTGGGCTGACGGAGGTGGCGGGGCTAGAGGTGTAGACACCCCGAGCCCCGTGGGCACTCGCACTGGGGGGCTGTGACAGCAGCTGGGCCAGGAGGCCGTGTAATGACCACACACTCCTCTCAAGCAAAAAATGTTTTTCCTTGTGTTTTGTACAAAAAGGGGG